TCTGAAACTCCTCAGAGTGGGACCCTTGCAGTGGCTTTGTTGTCAGCCCTTCTGGCAGACGGGCCCCTGTTGGAGTTTGCCTTTTGTTTTCTATGCAGAACACACCTCTGCTTCCCCACACTGTGGCTACTTCCTACCTTTTCCTTGCTCCTCAAATCTGTCACCCCTCCTGCTGCCTGTCTCACTAACTTCTCTGCAACCTTGGAGTTTTCAGAGGGAACACCCTCATCATCCTGTGACCAGATAGACAAACCTGCCTGTATCTGCTCCCGTTTACTCCTCTTCCCTTCTGTTGTCCCACTTCTATCTTTTGCCACATGCATCTCTCCTTTTTATGGATAATCAGTAAAATGAGTAAGATTCTCTCCAGAAGCCTCATCTTTAAACAAAACACACCACACTGACCTTACCTTCCTAGTAACTACCACCTCTGCCAGGTCTCCCAGCTCTCTCATCTGTCCTTCTACATTGTTTTCTACTTGCTCCCCCATCTGATCTGTTCTCCATATAAGCAGCTAGGACGATCACTTAAAAATGATCAAGTCGGCCAGGCGCAATGGCTCACACCTGTAATCCCAGCACTTTGGGAGGCCGAAGCGAGCGGACCACCTGAGGTCAGGAGTTCGAGACCAGCCTAGCTAACTTGACGAAACCCCATCTCTACTAAAAATACAAAAATTATCTGGGTGTGGTGGTGTACACCTGTAATCCCAGCTACTCAGGACACTGAGGCAGGAGCATCACTTGAACCCAGGAAGTGGAGGTTGCAATGAGCTGAGATCGCGCCACTGCACTCCAGCCTGGGAGACAGAGGAAGACTCCATCTCAAAAAAAAAAAAAAAAAAAAAAAAAAGATCTAGTCAGATCATTTAACTTCTTTGCTTTTCAAACCCATTCAAACTGGACATGGTGGCTCATGCCTATAATCCCAGCACTTTGAGAGGCTGAGGCAGGAAGATCACTTGAGTCCAGGAGTTCAAGACCAGCCTGGACCTCGTCTCTACAAAAAAAAAAAAAAAAAAAAAAACCCATTCAAAGGCTCCCCTTTGCACTTTAGATAAAACCCATTTTCCATATGCTGCTTTCCAGCTCCAGCAGGACACTCGTGTCTTCTCTTGCCTCACTTCCAGCCACTCACACCCTTGCCCACTCTTCCTTGGCCACAGTTTTTCCTCCAGTTACCCAAATGCATGGAATTCTCTCCACCCCTGTGCCACCCTCTTGGCATTTTTCTCTGGAGGTCTCACTCTACAGCCCCTGGAGTGGCCGCACTTTCTCGTCCTCTTGATCTCATTGTCACCTCCTCAAGGGGTCTTCACCAGAAGTCCAAGCAGGTCCCTGGCCCCACAATCATGTTTGTTCCTGCATAAGATTTCATGGCTTGTTAATATTTACATGTTTCATATCCAGACAGTTTCTAAGCCCTGTAAGGGCAAGGGCCATGTCTGCTTTGCTCCCCACTGGGCAGGGCCTGACACATGATAGGCATTCATATCAGGGCCATTTGCTGAGATATGTGAATGAGTGAATGGAGGCTGACATGCAGCTCAGCTCGGATTTGTCCTTTCCTTTAGGAGACAGAGCCAACCTCTCTGTTGTGCTTCATGCCCCTTTAGAGCCACAACGTTTTGGAGATTGAGGAGATCTTGGAGGGCTTCTCTCTCACATATCCGCCATTTGGGCTCCATCTCCCATCCTCCTGCATTTCAGTACAGCTCAGGCCCAGCCTTGGATTCAGGGGGTCTTTTGCTGTCCGTCTCGCCTTGTCAGGGGACGCACCCATGTGGCTTTCCTCCCATGTCCTTTGGGAGCGGGATTATGGTGCAGTGGTTTAGGATGTATGGAGCCAAACTGCAGGGGTCTGAATCCTGGCTTACTAGTGGTGTGACCTTTACAAGATACTTAATCTCTGTGTTCCTTGGTTTCCTCACATGTCAAGTGGGGTTAATGAGCACATGCAGCTGTGACAGTGATTCGGTGAGTAAATGTACTTAAGGCACTTATCATGAAGATAGTCAATATGCGTTGGCCATCTGCCTCTCTCCCCTCTACGTTCTTCTTATGATCTCCATGCACTGTAATCCTTCCAGGCTCTTCCCAGTACCCGCATAGTGAGAACAGTCAGCTACTCTCTACAGTCTCTTTAGCTTAGTCCTCTTCTTACTCTTACTTTCTCCTTTTCCCCCTTTTTCTAATTCAGTGTTGTTGTTTTTTTAACCTTTTTGGGGTCACAGGCTCTTTTGAGAATTTAAAGAAGAATACCTATGGACTGTTGCCTTAGAAAAACTCAGTATTTGTGCAATCACCCAAAATGAGCATACAATTCAAATGTCCACAGATGCCTTGGAATCTCTCTACGGCCCCCTAGATAGAGCTCCCCTGTCTCTGTTGTCTTCTTTGGTGCTGTGGACCAAAGGTATTCCACCCAGAAAACTAGAACTGACCCTTCATGGATATTTAGGAAACCTCAGAATACAGCTAGAAAAGTCTCCTTCCAGAAGGTGAAATTATGATACCATTTCTATGTGTATCCAACTGCATGGTACTAAACGGGTATATGCATAAAGTGATTATGTCTTATAATACAGCTTATGATTGCTACTCATTTGGGACATATGGGAATGCCAGGCTACTTTAAGTGAGGACAAATTTGAATTAAATATACGTGTGTGTGTGTGTGTGTGTTTTAAGCCCAGTTTCTTCTCAAGTTGTACGGTAATAAGACATGATATATGTGTGCCAATGGTGATAATAACAGCCAGCTGTTTTCTAGATAGAAGTCCTTTTGGACATAGTTTTATACTTGTGTGTAAAGTATAAATAAGTTATTATAAAGTAAAATAAGCATTTATTATGGCTGTATTAATTACCAGTGTACAAAAAGTGCTGCAGAAATAGTCTAGATAACAATATGTTTCTTGGAGGGGATTAAATGTTCCTTCAGCAAATGTGTTCACTTTCTAAATTGGTTAGTAAACTGTCTTATAGATACCAAGGTATACTTAATGCTGGTCATGGATTAGCGGGTCAAAATTGATAAGTTTGAAAAATTAAAAGACAAAAACAAATAAGGAAATCATGATGTTTTATCGGGGTGATTGTTTCTGGACTAGGCCCTCGCAGAACAAACAAGTGCTCCCTGACCCCCTGGGCTGAGCGCATTGTGCACCCTGGTAGGTGATGGAGGCCTTGGCCACATTGACCCAAAAGCAGTGCCCGTGAAGGATTGCTCAAAGGTTCCATGTGCCCAGGGCTTAGGAATGCTCCATCTCAAACGGTGTTTTTAAAATTGTATTTTCTTCAGGATTAAAATCACCAACTGAACCTTCCAAGGAGACCAACTGAGTGGAAATCATCTTCAGTAACTGCTAATGGGAGCTGGATTTAAAACCGTCAACTTAAAGTAAAAAAGCTTATGTCTCCTGTACTGTTACCTAAGCTAATTGAAGTCTTGTCGTGTTTTCCAGAGTTGGCCACCCTGTTCAAGGGCTTAGGAGAAAGTCAACACACTTCGCAACTTGAATTGGTCCCAGCTGCTCCCAGAAGAACGGGCGGGTTGGTCCCTATGCCACCCCTGGAGAGCTACTCGCCGCCCACTTTGCCGTGAAGGGCTGTGCGGTTCCCGTGCGCGCCGGAGCCTGCTGTGGCCTCTTATGCACTCCACCACCCCCATCAGCTCCCTCTTCTCCTTCACCAGCCCCGCAGTGAAGAGACTGCTAGGCTGGAAGCAAGGAGATGAAGAGGAAAAGTGGGCAGAGAAGGCAGTGGACTCTCTAGTGAAGAAGTTAAAGAAGAAGAAGGGAGCCATGGACGAGCTGGAGAGGGCTCTCAGCTGCCCGGGGCAGCCCAGCAAATGCGTCACGATTCCCCGCTCCCTGGACGGGCGGCTGCAGGTGTCCCACCGCAAGGGCCTGCCCCATGTGATTTACTGTCGCGTGTGGCGCTGGCCGGATCTGCAGTCCCACCACGAGCTGAAGCCGCTGGAGTGCTGTGAGTTCCCATTTGGCTCCAAGCAGAAAGAAGTGTGCATTAACCCTTACCACTACCGCCGGGTGGAGACTCCAGGTGGGTCGTCTTTACGACGTCAAGGTTTATTTATTCTAACTGCCTTGTTCCTTTCTGATCCTAGTACTGCCTCCTGTGCTCGTGCCAAGACACAGTGAATATAACCCCCAGCTCAGCCTCCTGGCCAAGTTCCGCAGCGCCTCCCTGCACAGTGAGCCACTCATGCCACACAACGCCACCTATCCTGACTCTTTCCAGCAGCCTCCGTGCTCTGCACTCCCTCCCTCACCCAGCCACGCGTTCTCCCAGTCCCCGTGCACGGCCAGCTACCCTCACTCCCCAGGAAGTCCTTCTGAGCCAGAGAGTCCCTATCAACACTCAGGTCAGTAAGAACTATGGTCTGTGGGGAAATACGACAATTCCTTTGTTCTACTGCTTTCTTTTAGTTGACACACCACCCCTGCCTTATCATGCCACAGAAGCCTCTGAGACCCAGAGTGGCCAACCTGTAGATGCCACAGCTGATAGACATGTAGTGCTATCGATACCAAATGGAGGTAAATTGCAGATGAACAGTGAAATGTAGCTAAGCCATGTGTTCTCTGGTTTGTTTTCTTCCAGACTTTCGACCAGTTTGTTACGAGGAGCCCCAGCACTGGTGCTCGGTCGCCTACTATGAACTGAACAACCGAGTTGGGGAGACATTCCAGGCTTCCTCCCGAAGTGTGCTCATAGATGGGTTCACCGACCCTTCAAATAACAGGAACAGATTCTGTCTTGGACTTCTTTCTAATGTAAACAGAAACTCAACGATAGAAAATACCAGGAGACATATAGGAAAGGGTAAGAGCAAAGATGTTATTCCTTTAGTCATCTGTGAAGGAAGGCTGTGTTTTTGTGTCTGCAGGTGTGCACTTGTACTACGTCGGGGGAGAGGTGTATGCCGAGTGCGTGAGTGACAGCAGCATCTTTGTGCAGAGCCGGAACTGCAACTATCAACACGGCTTCCACCCAGCTACCGTCTGCAAGATCCCCAGCGGCTGCAGCCTCAAGGTCTTCAACAACCAGCTCTTCGCTCAGCTCCTGGCCCAGTCAGTTCACCACGGCTTTGAAGTCGTGTATGAACTGACCAAGATGTGTACTATCCGGATGAGTTTTGTTAAGGTAAGGAGTGCTTGCTATCACGTTATAAAATGTTGTTGAATTTCTCATATCGAATCTTATTAAGGTTGCTATGAAGGCTGGAGAACCAAGGAAGTTTCTTAGTGGGAAGGAAAGACAACTGGGTTTGTATATGGAAGTGAAAGCCTTCAGTTTCATCACCTGCTATTTTGTCTGTTGCAAAGTACTCGCAAATGAGTCTAGTATTTCAAAATATGGGCTTATCAAAGTATCGGGGTATGTGTGACAGTTTTCTTACTGCCATGATTCCATCCAGGGAATCAGCATGGCTTGTTCCAGGCATTTTTTTCAAAGTAAATTTTATTAGCACTTTAAAATTACCATGACAAATAATTTTTCTATACTCAAATTATGTTTTTATTATCACTTTAGTAATTATTTAAAAAGTAAGAACAATATAGTTTCCAATTTTAAAAAACAGCTGCTTGAAATTATTTCTCTTTCATGGTGACAAAGCAGTTTCATTCAAATTTAGTGTTTTGAAAGCATATATTATAAAGTTATATTAACAAATAACTTCGAAATCTTTTCAAATGTTCTGTTGCTTTAGAAACGGCAGAGGGCATCATTTGAATCATACAGTTTTTTTTTTTTCCGGGTCTGTGTTTTTAAAATTAGGATGAAATGCCAATATCTCATAGGTAATTATTTCACTCTGATTAAATATAAGCTTATATAGAAATCTGATTTTCCTAATAACTAGATACATTTCTCAGATAGGCAGCATTTACATTCATAAAGCTACACAATTGACACAGAAGACAAACTGTTCCTAATACTGCAGGAACTTTTAAAATAAATACATAGTAAATATAACTATAGATCATTTTTTTTTAACATTTGAGATGAGCAGCTGTAGCTACCACTGGGCTGATGGATCAGATCTCTTTAAGGTTTCTTTCAGCTCTGATTTTTACTGATTCTAGGACTTAGTCAGTCAACAAATGTTTATTGAGCACCTGCCATGTGCAGGCCAGGCACGTGGGACATGCCAATGTTTACTCACAGATCTCTGACCTCAGGGAACCAATATTCTAGGAAGGAGAGATGGATAATAAACAACAGCCAAAACACAGAAGAAGGATGGAAAGAGAAAGTCTGGGGGCAGGGTGAAGGGAATTGGAGCACGGGGGCAGTGGAGTCATCTGCACATGAGGGTGGGCCTCATTGAAAAGGTGACAGGTCAGCAGAGACTGGAAGGAGACATGGAGCTAGGCCCAGGGACCCCTGGAGGAAGAGCAGAAGAAGAGGGAAGAGCAAGGCAACAGCATACACCTGGAAACTCTGAAGAGCAGGCAGGCCAGTGTGGCTGGGGCCTAATGAGCAGGGGAAGTGAGATGAGAGCAGCCGCAGGGAACCATAGCAAGGCCTCCTGAACCTCTGCTACGAGTTCAGCGGTGACTGTAAGGAGGTGGCGAGCTTTTGCAGGGATCAGAGCAGAGCATTTTCATGATCTAACTTCTATTCTTAAAGGATCGCCCTGCCTGCTGTGTGGAGGATAGATATTATACAGGCAAGGTTGCAAGTAGGGAAACCACTTAGGAGGCTATAGTAATAGTCAGGTGAGAGTCGCCCCCACCTGGAGGGATCCAGTACAGCTGTGAGAAGTGGAAGGATTCTGAATTGTGAAGGCGGATCAGGCGTGGGAGAAAAAGAGGAAGATGAAGTTAGTTGCCTTCAATCAAGATGGAGAAGACGCAGGTGTAATTGAGATGTCCGTTGCATTCAAGTGGAGTTGCTGAGTAGCCAGTTCGATATAAGAGTCTGGATTCGGGGAGAGAGGTTTGGGCTTGAAATACAAATTTGGGAATTGTCTGCAAAGGGACCGTATTTAACTCCCTAAGTGTGGATGAGAACACCAAAGGTTTGAGTTTAAACTGAGAAGAGCCGGGCGTGGTGGCTCATGCCTGTAATCCCAGCACTTTGGGAGGCTAAGGTGGGTGGATTGCTTGAGGTCAGGAGTTCAAGACTAGCCTGGCCAACATGGCAAAACCCCATCTCTACTAAAAATACAAAAATTAGCCAGGCGTGGTGGCGCGTGCCTGTAATCTCAGCACTTGGGAGGCTTAGGCAGGAGAATCGCTTGAACCTCGGAGGCAGAGGTTGCAGTGAGCTGAGATCGCACCATTGCACTCCAGCCTGGGTGACAGAGCCAGACTCCATCTCAAAAAAATTAAAATAAATAAATAAGAAAGGGGGCTCTAGGACTGAGCCCTGGGACACTTCAACATTTAAAGATGGGACAGAAGGGACAGAATCAGCAAAGAAAACTGAGAAAGACCAACCAGTGAGGTAGTAATAAGACCAAGAAGTGTGGTGCTTTGGAAGCCGAGAAAAGACAGTGCATTGATGAGAGGATGTGATGAACTAAATCAAATGCTGCCCACATAACACAAAGGCTGAGAGCTGATCATTCATTTTAACAATATGAAGGCCTTTTTTGATCTTGACAAGAAAAGTTTTGTTGGCGGCTGGGGTGAGATGATGATCAGAATGGATTTAAGAGAGAATGGAAGGAGACAAATTGAGATGGCTAGTATGGATGACTCTTCTGAGGGTTTTTGCCAGAAATGGGATAAAAACATAGGGCAGTAGCTGGTGGGGGGTGGAGAAGTATCTTGAAGGTGGAAGACATTTCAGTGTGTTCATATGTTGACGGGAATGATATAGTAGACGCAAAAGATTGCAGGAGAGAAGGGGAAGATTTGCTGGAATGATGTCTCTGGGAAGGCAGGTCTGAGAGTGCATTAATGGGTGGACCAGCTTATTTGGAAACACAAATAATTAATCTGTGGTAAGAGGTAGAAAGGCCAAGTATGTGGATGCAGGTCCTGTGGAAACTTATTTCTGATGTATTCATTTTTCTCATTAAAATACAAAATAAATATCAGTTGCAGGTATGGACAGGGAAAAAGGGGTTGCAGGTTTTAGTGGGGAGGAGCGATCACCTAGGAGGGGGACATGAGAGAAGGGACTGGGGGGTGGGTTGTGACTGCCGGGGACATCACAGGTCCACTTGAGGTTCTCAGTCATGAAAGTAAAATGTGATCAGGCAGCATGGTTGTGTTGAAATCCAAGTTTTAAAAAACTCTACAGAGAATCACTGCTCCCAGTCACAGAACTGATTTACTTGGCTGTGATCTCCCTTCATTTTTAAATATCCTTTCATTGATATATAACATATAGAGAAAAATATGCAAATTAAAAAAAAAAATTTTAACTGTCTCTCCTTTGAATGGTGATAAAAGGGAAATTGCCAGTTGAACTAGAGAGAGAGAGAGAGAGAGAATAAGCAAGCTTTGATAATGAGCCCTGAAAAACCAAGAGCGCCTTCCAGTTCTGTCTTTACCACTTTCAGGTCCAGTCACTGGTCTGCAGTAACCATTTTGTGCAAGACACTGTCCTGGGCATGAAGGGGTGAACAAAAGGTCAAGTTTCTTCCTTTGTGGAAGGGAAAATGATTTTTCAGTGCTTCCCGTGTGACTGGAGTGCCAGAACCTCTCTAGATCCGAGTATTCAGTTGTGAACCCTGAGGGAATGCACTGATTTGGATTCATCTGAAGGCATCTGGTTGGTGTGAGAGTTGACCTGTGTTTACAGGAAGGTAGAGGCCATGTTCTCTCCCTCTCAGGTCTCAGGAGCTACGCTGGGGTGTGGGCTCTGTGCCCCGCTGAGCTCTGCCTGGGGCTCTGGAGGCTGAGTGTAAGTGTGGCACCATCACTCAGCTCCTTTCTTGTTTTTCAGGGTTGGGGTGCTGAGTATCATCGCCAGGATGTCACCAGCACCCCCTGCTGGATTGAGATTCATCTTCATGGGCCACTGCAGTGGCTGGACAAAGTTCTGACTCAGATGGGCTCTCCACATAACCCCATTTCTTCAGTGTCTTAACAGTCATGTCTTAAGCTGCATTTCCATAGGATAGAGGCTATTGCAGGGAGTGGCTTGTATCATTTCAGATTTGCAACTGAAGTTTCTAAAAACATGTGTAAATACATAGAATGTATACTGTTCTTATTTTTTTTAATCACCGTTTGTTTTGTGCTTTCTAGTTAACCTGATGCCAGTACAGTGCAATTGGAAAAGCAGGACTTTGGTGCCTGTGCTATAAGCAGCAGATTTTGTGGGAGGAAACACTTGAGAGGCGATATTGTCAACAGTATTTGAAGGGTGTTAGCAGAATAAAAGACAGCTTTAGTCAGCCGTGTCATTATAAAGCATGTTGTGTGGCCTCACAGAAACATTGAAACTGTTTATACAGCAAAAGTCAGGTATTAGCAGCACTAAAGCAAATATCACTCAGATGAAACAAAGCAGTGAAACCCCTACAGTTTAAATGATGTCACTTTTAGTGCTGTTGGCAAGAAAAAAAAAACAACAAACTTGTACAATGAATTAATGAGATAGGCCATAGAAACTTTATTTCTAAGGTTGACATACCTATAGCTGGGCTCCTGTGCTCATATTCAGTGGTACATTTTAAACAAACTGTGATCGGAAAAGAAAAAAAACTGTGAAGCCAAAAGTCATGTTCCCTCAGTCTACCACTGTAAAAACAGAGTCTAATATGGGAAAATAAATATGAAAATAGCATGAAATGCTGTTTCCCAGATTGCAAGATAAGACCAGAACTTGGTCCAAGAGCCAGCCACCCAGGGAGACTCCTGCTTTCCACAGAGGAGACCAGGTTCCTGTCGTGCTGGTTGTTCGTGTCAGGCAGTCCTGCAAACTTTGAGTCTGCGCAGCGTGCCAGAATAGCTTGTGTTTCAGTCCTGTGTCAAGAAGCAGGTGAAACCAAAGGTTGGAGAAAAGCATCACACGTCGACTTACACTTTCTCATTTCCCACGTTCCAGTCTCCTGGGAAGGGCACTCTTTCGCCACGTTTTCCTGCCTCTTGGCAAATATTAACTCTTTGCAGATCACTAAAGCAACAGTAAAGACTTTGAGAAAATCTAGACACATTATTGGATCAATGAGTTATTTAACCTAGTGTCTAGTGATTATCTAACCTGGAAATAAATTCCCAAGGAAAGTGATAATAATTTCATAATCATCTGCAATTTCTGGGGAACAGTGGTACTGAATAATAAGACATCTTTTAAAAATATACACAATATTAAAAACCTGTTCTTATTTTACTTTAGATGAGGGAGGAAAATCCCCCAAATTTCTAGGTACTTTCATATATATACTTGCCATGCACTAAACACTGCATTGCTTGGAAAAATATTTCACACCCTCTTTAAAAATGTACAATTTAAGATGGCAGTTATGCTTGTAACAGACAGCACTTCAGTAATCCAAGAAGTTTCTTCATTTATACATTTTATCTCAACTCTTTCTAGCATTAGTGCACATGGTAGTTTTTCTAATTAAATTGTATTCAAGGTAGAAATGATCATGTGAGAAAGATATATGATTGAGCTACTACTGTCACCTCTTACAGTTACTAGTGTTAGCTAATAGAAACTTTCATATATACACATAGAAAAGAATTATTACATTTTACATTGAAAAATGTAATATATGGCCCATGTAGTGTATAGAAAAATCTGTAGTTTATTGGTTCATCAACTATGTATTGTGCACCTACCTATGGGTGTCAGGTACAATGTTAGGTACTGTAGAATCAAATGTAAATAAGAGACAGTCCCAGCCCTCAGGGAGCCGAGAACCTAATAGTGAATCTGTTTGTACAGACATCTTCATGTTTCAGAACTTTTAAAACAAAACAAAATAATGTAATCTATCATCTTTTGCTTGAAAGAATGTGATTGATTTCTTATCTCTGTTTTGAAATTATTTCCTTACTCTTCTGCAAAGTCAGGTAATGGATTCCTTGTATAAATGCTACTTTTCTTCCATGTCTCAAAGTTGTTTTTTTTCCTCCCCTTTCTTCCCTGTTTTCCAATAATTCTCCATGTCCCCTTTTCTTAGAAAAGGCATTAATATGGTGAATCTTGTATGGGAACCATTCCATGGGAGAACTTCAACACAGTTTTTGCTCCAGAGATCAAACATAGCTTTCGTGATCTCTCTACCAGCTATCTAACTTATCCTCTGGTAATCTTTTTTTTTTTTTTTTTTTTTTTGAGATGGAGTCTCGCTGTGTCACCAGGCCAGAGTGCAGTGGCGTGATCTTGGCTCACTGCAACCTCTGCCTCCCGGGTTCGAGTGATTCTCCTGCCTCAGCCTCCCAAGTAGTTGGGACTACAGGCTACCACGCCCAGCTAATTTTTATATTTTTAGTAGAGACGGGGTTTCACCATGGTAGCCAGAATGGTCTCTATCTCTTGACCTTGTGATCCGCCCGCCTCAGCCTCCCAAAGTGCTGGGATTACAGGCGTGAGCCACTGCGCCCGGCTTCCTCTGGTAATCTTACACCTTTACAGAATTAATCTAAACTGGTGGCTCATAAATGACATTAAAAACAAAAAAAAAATCTGGATGCAGTGGCTCATTCCTATAGTCCCAGCACTTTGGGAGGCCAAGGCGGGAGGATCATCTGAGCCCAGGAGTTTGGGGCTGTAGTGAACTATGATCATACAACTTCATTCTAGCCTGGGTGACAAAGTGACACCCTGTCTCTAAACAAAAATCAAGAAACAAAAAACTTGTATTTCCCTGCAGCTTTGGGAAGCCAGAACACAATATTGCAGTGAATCTGAATTTTCTGTGACAAATAAATTATTAAATTGGCACATATGATCATCACCAGTCATGTCTCATCAAAAGCCTTTATTATGATGCTTGTACATTTTGAAGAATTTAGAATTAATGAGAAGTTAACCCTTTAGTCATTGTAACACAATCATATTTTAATCAGCTTTTTCTTTTGCTACCAAGAGTTTCAAAAAATAAATGCAGTATTTGATTTCAGGCTGCTAAATGGGCTCATTTAGCATTCATTCCTTGATGTAGACATTAAAAAAAAAACTGAATAGCATTCTTTCCAGGATAACTAATAAAGCAGACATGCTAAGCCTATAAATACATCAGCACTGCAGCACACGTTTAAGGTTGCCACGGACAAGGATCACACAATAGAGAACACTGTAGTAACATTTCGGTCTGCTCACAAGACCCAGAACATTGATCAGTTTTTGTTGTTGGTTTATTATTTTTCTGTTAAAAAATTGTGAAAAGTTTGTTTTAGCTAGATGATATTTTAATAGCTGCGAGTGCTTTGGAACTATAAAGATGTCACTACTTAACACATATACCTTATGTTTTGTTTTGTTTTGTTTTACACTCAGTATAAATCAGGAGAAGTTAGCCAACCATCTAGCATTTAGAATCCTCTTTTTTATTGTCTTCTAAGGATATGGATGTTCCCATAACAGCAACAAAACAGCAACAAAAACATTTCATAAATATCACTTGATAGACTGTAAGCACCTGCTTAACTTTGTGTCCCAAATATTTAGTGTGTATATATATATATATATATACACACACACACACATATATATTCAACAAATAAAGCAAAATATAACATGCATTTCACATTTTGTCTTTCCCTGTTACGATTTTAATAGCAGAACTGTATGACAAGTTTAGGTGATCCTAGCATATGTTAAATTCAAATTAATGTAAAACAGATTAACAACAACAAAGAAACTGTCTATTTGAGTGAAGTCATGCTTTCTATTATAATAACTTGGCTTCGGTTATCCATCAAATGCACACTTATACTGTTATCTGATTGTTTATAATAAAGAATACTGTACTTATATGTCTTTTGGCTCATTTTTCCTGTAAACCTCA